TTTGTCCTCTGTTTCCATTCTTGAAACATGCCAAACCTCCAGTTTTAGGGCCTTTTCCTAAAACTGGACATAGGAAGGGCCCATGTCTCTCTCTTCCATATTCTAATTAAGCACTCAGCACACATGCCATCTCTTCAAAGCTTTTCCGACCGCCTATCTACAACAGCCTGCCTCCACAGTTTCACACACTCTTTTACGTTATTTATAAAAGAGTCTCACTCAATGGAAGCTGGATTTCCTCTCCTGTAAAATGAGGTAGGCCCTCTCGGCTCAAGGTCACTCCCTGTGATTCTACACAGAGAGGGAGTGGGAAGAGAGGGCGCTCGGCAGCAGAGGAGGAGGAGGAAGGAGGGAAGGGCGAAGGCGGGAGTGGGTGCAGAAGCGGGGGGTCTGGCGGTCCAGGGGGGTAGAAGGGAGGGGCGGATTCGAGTGGGCGCCAGGTGGAGGTGGGGCCAGGGTTGTCAAGGGAGCACGAAAGGGGTCGCGGTGTGTCCGGCAAGGACTGGGTAGGGCAGCGCCTGCTATGGACTAGGGGCGAGGGCTACGAAAGGGTTGTTGGAGGGGTGGATGCGGGTGGATCCCGAAACCAAGCGGCTCCGAGGGGCGACTAGAGGTGGGGAGGGGGCGCGCAGGAGTTGCCAAGGTCGGACAGAGGGGAGCGCGGTCTATCCGGCTGGGAATGGGCCGGACAGGGCGCGGGGTTCCGGGGTCGCGGAGAGGCGCGGAGGTAGATCTGAGCCGAGTGGAGGGCGCGTGGGGGTGGGTGCAGAGGGGCGCCGAAGGGATCCGGGCCCAGCGGCCGGTGGAGAGGGGCCGCGGAGAGGCGCAGGTGGGAGCTGGGCGGCCGAGCGAGCGCAGAGGGGGCGCGGCTTGCGCGGCTTGCGCGGCTGGGCGGGAACAGGCGCTCGGTCGGGGGCGGGGGGTGCGCCGGGGTAGCCGAGAGGCGGACGCAACAGCGGGGTCCCGCGCTGTCTGGGCGGCCCCAGGGGCTGTCGGCTCACTTCCGGGAACGCCGGGGAACCGCAGTAGCCGCCTGCTAGTGGCGCTGCTAGCCGGCCGGCGCAGGCTGCCGAGCGGGTGAGCGCGCAGGCCAGGCCAAAGCCCTGGTACCCGCGCGGTGCGGGCCTCAGTCTGCGGCCATGGGGGCGTCCGCGCGGCTGCTGCGAGCGGTGATCATGGGGGCCCCGGGCTCGGGCAAGGGCACCGTGTCGTCGCGCATCACTACACACTTCGAGCTGAAGCACCTCTCCAGCGGGGACCTGCTCCGGGACAACATGCTGCGGGGCACAGGTGGGAGCTCTGGGCCCAGGGCCGGCCGTGCGACTTACTGATTTTTTTCCCCGCTTTGCTGTAGAAATTGGCGTGTTAGCCAAGGCTTTCATTGACCAAGGGAAACTCATCCCAGATGATGTCATGACTCGGCTGGCCCTTCATGAGCTGAAAAATCTCACCCAGTATAGCTGGCTGTTGGATGGTAAGTGGAGTCTCATGAGCATTTCACCTGCCTTCTTCTTCTTTTTCTTTTTTACTTTATAAAGGTTTTCCAAGGACACTTCCACAGGCAGAAGCCCTAGATAGAGCTTATCAGATCGACACAGTGATTAACCTGAATGTGCCCTTTGAGGTCATTAAACAACGCCTTACTGCTCGCTGGATTCATCCCGCCAGTGGCCGAGTCTATAACATTGAATTCAACCCTCCCAAAACTGTGGTGAGTAGTTGTTGTGGAACTGTCACATAGCAATCTGATACTAGTCTCTTCTAATCCTGTTTAGGGCATTGATGACCTGACTGGGGAGCCTCTCATTCAGCGTGAGGATGATAAACCAGAGACGGTTATCAAGAGACTAAAGGCTTATGAAGACCAAACAAAGCCAGTCCTGGAATATTACCAGTGAGTTTTTGCTTTTCAGAACTTCTCTTGCGGTGTGTTTGTTTTGTTTTTGTTTCATCTTTAGGAAAAAAGGGGTGCTGGAAACATTCTCCGGAACAGAAACCAACAAGATTTGGCCCTATGTATATGCTTTCCTACAAACTAAAGTTCCACAAAGAAGCCAGAAAGCTTCAGTTACTCCATGAGGAGAAATGTGTGTAACTATTAATAGTAAGATGGGCAAACCTCCTAGTCCTTGCATTTAGAAGCTGCTTTTCCTAAGACTTCTAGTATGTATGAATTCTTTGAAAATTATATTACTTTTATTTCTACTGATTTTATTTTGGATACTAAGGATGTGCCAAATGATTCGGATACTAAGATGCATCGTTTGAAATCATCTAGTGTGTTGTATGCAGTTATCCTCAAAAACATCAGCGATGTCTGAACCTTTAAAACATCTGTTAGAGCAAAATTAAAAGAGCATTTGGTAGTAATCTAACTTTTTGTTCAGTTAATAAGTGGTTGATAAAGTTTCCATATTTTTCTGGAAAAGTTAAAAAAAGTTACATGTCATTTGGAGAAAATACGTAATCAGAAATTTGTGCATAGATTGATGCCAAAAAAGACATTTCCAGCATTGTGGAACATGGTGAGACACTATATAAAATTCCAGAAAGAAAGCAACTGGATTTACAGATTTATTGTGAGACACAAATTCACTGCTGCCTTTACACTAAGAAATGTATATGTTAACCATATATGCTGTATTTATTTTGTCGTTAAGCATACTTTCAGTTTACTCAGAATTTTCAATTTGCTATAAAGATGTATCAATTAGCATATAGAAAAATATTACTTTAAGATGACTTGTTTCCTTTGAAAATACCTGTGTACTGAGGGTTATGATTTGTGTCAAAAATTGACATAAGTGCTTTTACAAGCACCAAAGTTGAATGAATTTTCAACAAAATGTAATTAAAGTCTATGTTTTCAGTTATGACTCAGGTTAAGAAATGTGTTTTAGGATCTACTTGCTGGTTTTTCTTTTTGATCCAAATGTGTGATCTGCCCTGATAAATAACAAGTTATAGTACCATCTCCCCCGCCAATAAAAAAGAGAAGAAAAAAGAGAAACCCGTGGCACTATGTAAATAAAGTAAGCATACTTTGTTGTTAGTAAATAGATGAGGCATGCCTGGGAAATGCTCCCTTGGCATAAATAGCAATCAATCATAATTAGTAAACAGGTGTACCAATAAAAAGAATTTACATGATAGGTTAACAAGGACCAGGAAAGTGAGTTTCCTGAAGGAGTTCTTTGTTCCTGATCAAAGAAATTGATACCTGTTAGCATTCACTGCCACCATATTTTAAGGAGAAAGAACTCTATTGGTGTCGTCTGAGCAGCCATTTAAAAATTGGAATCTAAAGGATGGTTGCTGATGTACTGTGTGGTCTGGTAGAAGTGGGGAAATATGAGAGATGGAGGAAAAACTTGATTATGTCTTCCATGGCATATTTACTCTTACTTTACTTCGTGCCAAATCAAATGAAACAAGCCGTCTTACAAGTCGTTATTGCCTTTAAAAATCTGTTCCGTTTTTTTCCCAGGTACTTAAAATACAAGTGCCAGTAAGTGGTTCTTATGTGTTTTGGGGGGAAAATTTTATTTCCCTTTTCTTCTGATATTTAAAAAATTCATCGATCTTTCAAGATGAACCAAGGTTTTTTAAAAGAAATATAGGAAACACTTCATTCTTTATAAAACTTTCTATAATGCCTTATTTGAATGTTAATCTTATGTGCTTTCTAAAAAATGTTGTGAAATACCAAACTTATGGATTATCACTAGGTTATCAAGCATATATTAGTCTTTATCAGAATAAAATGAAATTTCATAACTGTGGCTATTACTTTGTTCTTGGTCCTTCACAGGGCCTGCTCCATCCCACCTTCCTTTCTGCTGCCTGATGTCTCAATGGCTTCTGAATGACTGTTCTAATAAATGATCTTAAAACAGTCCATAGGCTGGTTTCAGTTTATGCAATACTTCATCTCCTGCTATGGTAGCCATACCGGCCTTCATAATACCCTTAGGGGATTTGGAAATCAAAGTGAGCAGTGGAAGAACATGGCTATGAGAATTAAGACTCTTATTTCCTGTGACCATTCCCTCCCCACCCGCAAACACTTAGCCCAAAGTTTTGCACATACATTCATTACTTTAGGAATGAATATGACTGTAATACAACTTTTTTCTTTATTTTTTTTTAGACAGGGCCTCACTCTGTTGCCCAGACTAGAGTGCAGTGGCATAATTGGGTCACTGTAACGTTGAACTCCTGGGCTCACGCAATTCTTCTACCTCAGCCTCCCAAGTAGCTGAAACTACAGGTATGTACCACCATGCCTGGCTAATTTTATTTTTTTGTAGAGACGGCGTCTCGATATGTTGCCCAGGCTAGTCTCCTGGCCTCAAACAGTCTTCCTGATTCAGCTTCCCAAGTGCTGAGATTACAGGTGTAAGCCACTGCCCCCACCCAAAAAAATAATTCTGTAATGACCATCATTAAGATTTATGTACCACATGGAAATACATGTATGGAGCTGAATGCCATGGCTAGGAGAAACTACTATACTTTTGTTAAAAGCCAATGAGAGGCCGGGCGCGGTGGCTCACGCCTGTAATCCCAGCACTTTGGGAGGCCGAGGCGGGCGGATCACGAGGTCAGGAGATCGAGACCATCCTGGCTAACACGGTGAAACCCCGTCTCTACTAAAAATACAAAAAAAAAAAAAAAAAATTAGCCGGGCATGGTGGCGGGCGCCTGTAGTCCCAGCTACTCGGGAGGTTGAGGCAGGAGAATGGTGTGAATCCGGGAGGCGGAGGTTGCAGTGAGCTGAGATCGTGCCACTGCACTCCAGCCTGGGCGACAGAGGGAGACTCCGTCTCAAAAAAAAAAGCCAGGGAGAACAGCACCTCAACTGATTTATTTTATAGAGTAAAAGTTATTTTGCTATACCTTTTGTAAGCAGCGTGTACTGTGGGAAATGCAAACTAGCAGTTGTTAGCACCATCCAGAAATTTCTGTCAGTTCCATTTCAAATAGTTTAAATACTGGCTCAAATCTCTAAACCCCACCCTATGGCTACTTTTCCCCCAGCTATATATAATGGCATTCTAGCAAGATATTTTGGATCCTCATAACTTGTGACAAAACTGCCCTATACTAACAACAAATCATTGTAATTATAGATCTCAAATTATGTTAAATTGCTATAGTTGCAACCAACAGCAAGAATTTGTATTTTAGAATATGTTGTGTCTTCTCATTGACCAAAAAATAAAAATAAAAATAAAAATAAATCCTCAGGCCCTGATAAACTGTAGAAATAGCTTTTCTATCTTTGCAGTTAAAGATTTTCATCTTGGAAGTTATGGTTAAAAAATTTTTAAACAGTTAAAATAGTGTAGCTGTGCTTAAAGCTTCTGGTAAAAGCCAGTATGCTTTGTAGAGCCCTTATCCCCCTCCTGCTTTTTATTTGTTTTTAGCTCACTAAATAATATAAACACTGATTTTTCCATATATAGCACTGAATAAACTGTCATGCCTAAGTGTAAATCAGTCCAGCACTGTGTCATCTTTTTCTAAAG